GGGGCCAACATATAGCTTGGGCTGTGGCTTCAGAGGGTGGAAGCCACAAGCCTTGGCAGCTTCCATGTGGTGTTGAGCCTGTGGGGGCACAAAGTCAAGAATTCAGGTTTGAGAATCTCTACCTAGATTTCAGAGGATGTATGGAAATGCCTGGATGCCCAGGCAAAAGTTTGCTGCTGGGATAGAGCCCTCATGGAGAACCTCTGTTAGTGTAGTGCAGAAGGGAAATGTGGGGTTGGAGCCCCCACACAGAGTCCCTACTGGGGCACTGCCTAGTAGAGCTGTGAGAAGAAGGCCACTGTCCTCCAGACTTCAGAATGGTAGAGCCACTGACAGCTTGCACTGTGCACCTGGAAAAGCTGCAGACATTCAACACCAGCCTGTGAAAGCAGCTGGGAGGAAGGCTGTATCCTGTAAAGCCACAAGGGCAGAGCTGTCCAAGACCATGGAAACCCACCTCTTGCATCAGTGTGACCTGGATGTGAGACCTGGAGTCAAAAGAGATGATTTTGGAGCTTTAAAATTTGACTGTCCCACTAGATTTCAGACTTGCCTGGGCCCTGTAACCCCTTTGTTTTGGCCAACCTCACCCATTTGGAACAGCTGTATTTACCCAATACCTGTACCCTCATTGTCTCTAGGAAGTAACTAGCTTGCTTTTGATTGTACAGGCTCATAGGTGGAAGGGACTTGCCTTGTCTCAGATGAGACTTTGGACTGTGGACTTTGGGTTAATACTGAAATGAGTTAAGACTTTGGTGGACTGTTCGGAAGGCATGATTGGTTTTGAAATGTGAGGGCATGAGATTTGGAGGGGCCAGGGTTGGAATGATGTGGTTTGGCTGTGTCTCCACCAAAACCTCTACTTGAATTGTATCTCCCAGAATTCCCACGTGTTGTGGGAGGGACCCAGGGGGAGGTAATTGAATCATGGGGGCCAGTCTTTCCTGTGCTAGTCTCATGATAGTGAATAAGTCTCACAAGATCTGATGGGTTTATCAAGGGTTTCTGCTTTTGCTTCGTCCTCATTTTTCTCTTGCCATCGCCATGAAAGAAGTGCCTTTCACCTCCCACCATGATTCTGAGGCCTCCCCAGCCATGTGGAACTGTAAGTCCTGTTAAACCTCTTTTTCTTCCTAGTCTTGGGTATGCCTTTATCAGTAGCATGAAAATGGTCTAGTATATTCAGTTAGAAAGGAGTTAAGATGATGAAATTATATTTCATGCTAGGGCCTTTAATGAGGCAAAGAAGTAGGAATCTAGGTATCTTGCAGTCTAAGTTGTCATAGAGTTCAAGTCCACTGGGGTTTTACCTGAGGACTCTGCTAAACAGAGTTTACTCTTGTTATCTTGCAATTATGAGCACCAAAAAGGACGTGTATGTGTTACTGTTAGGACATAAAGCATGTAAAATGGGCTCCTCAGTATCCTTGCTCAGTTCACTGTACTCAGAATGGCAAGTACTGGCAACCCTTTGTGTCTGTGCTGAGAGTGCAAGTTGATATTCAGGGGCCTCTACTCCTAGGAATTGGCCACGATCTTTTCTCTAGGCTGCCTGCTGATTCCCTTAGTATGTTCTAATTTGAGTAATAATGAGATTTCTCAGGATCGTTTTGATTTGACTTCTTTCCTCAGTTTTGCTTCTTGGGGATGGATAGGGTAGGGTTAGTTCTCAGGCTACATGAGAATCTTCTTTGGTTGCTACATTTTGAAGTTGTGCAAGAGCTGGATGTACGTTTTCCCTTATTTTGGTTGTTGCTGATAAATTTTTTGACTGCCTTTTCTGGTTGTGGATTTTTTGCTTTGGTTTTATGTTTTTTCCCTGTTTAATTACTCATTCATCAAAAGTCTTTATAAACATATTAATTAGATGTTTCCCTAGTAAAGTTGATACATAATGAAAGTTTGTATATGCGTATATTAAAAACATAATGGCTGTACAGTACCATGAAATTTCAGTGACCATTTTTGTGCCTGTGTTTACATTGTTGTTAGTGCAAAGTGGCCACCCAAAATATTTAACTTTGTTAATAAACATATCTAGCTGCTCTTTGCAACACAGACACCTGCCATAGTACTCATTAAATTTTCTACTAGTTATAAAGACTTAGTTAGCTATGATAGTTCACAATTAAAAGACACTCTCATATAATTAGATGTAGTTTCTTAACAAATTGAGAGTTTAACAAGTTGAATTAAAAATTCATGAAGAAAAGAGTGCAGTGTAGTGGTATATACTTTTACAGTTACAGGGTAATGAGAATGGACTTAATACTTAAATAATACATGACAGAAATTATGGTGTGCCTACTGAAGTTTGATTATCTTGAAAGTTCAACAGAGCCTTGACATTTTTACTAGTTTCTACTTATGTGAATAAGCATTTATTTTGATATTATTTTAAGCAAAATGCAAAAGCAGATTAAATACGAAACTGGCCTGAGCTACATTTTTCCAATGCTTAAAAAAAATGCCCTGCCTTAATTAGGTTGAAGGCTAGGCTGATGTAAGAGAAGCCTGGAGAACATAGGTTTTTTTTGGTTTTTCTTTTTTTTTGGTCACAAAACAACCCAAAATAGTTAGACAGTTCTGCTTTGTGCTGTCATTTAAGGACCCAGGTTCCTTTCATCTTATTGCTTTGATGTCCCCTCACCCCTTGCTACTCCAAGTGTGGTCCACAGGCCAGCAGCATTGATATCACCTGGTAGCTTGTTAGAAGTGTAGAATCTCAAACCTCACCAGCATCTTAATTTTAGTAAGATTCTTATTAAAGAATCTTATTGCACATTAAAGTGATTCTTTTGCACATTAAGGTTTGAGGAGCAGCACTTTAGGGTATTGTCATTGTCTTCATGGTCATAGCAGAGTAGCTGACAAATTTGGGTTTCCCTAGCTGGAATGGGAAGAACAGCAGAGAGCCATAGAGTCAGTTCCCTGAGGAAGAGAGACATCGTATCCTTGGTTTCTAAGAACTTTAATCTGACATCTACCTGAAAGGGATTCTGAGAACTGTGGCCTAGCTCAGTGACTCTCAAACAAACAACTAGTTAAATCTTATAAACTGTAAAACCTTGTGGTAGTGTGAGATTGCTCCAAAAGTTTCTGTACATATCCAATCATGTGACAGTAACAGAGTTTGTGGATTGGCATTAATCCATGAACCACACTTGAAGTAGGTCATATTTGACATATTTGAATTTTTCATTCAGTGATATTGTTCAGCTTACGGTAAATTTGAGTGAATTGGTGTGAGTAAATGAGGCTCTATTTTTTTGGCCTTTGATACTTTTTGATTTAGTTTACTTAATATTCTTCTACTTTTTAAAAAATAGTGATATCACTTATTTTTAGTGATAATCTTACGTTTGTAAGGACTTTTCAGCTTGAAAAGCCCTTTTCCCTACATTATATGGCATTCTATAATAGTAGGTAGTATGGACTGTATTTGCTTATAAAAAGGGATTACAAGCCTTGTTGGTTTAATCATGCTGATAACTAGTATGACACATCAAGAAATGGATGCTTTTTTAATGAAATGATGCCTTCTTTTTATGTATTTTGTAACTTTCTTATACTTTTAGTTATTAATTAGTATTTGTTTTGAATTGGTGTTATGAAACTTATCTGGGCCATTATATTGGCCAACTGCTTGATTTTTTTTGTTATTATTCTTGCCTTGACATGTTTTCATGGAAAATAAAATTGAATTGGACTGTTAGTGGTCTTTTAAAATGGTTTACCTTATCGCAGTAGCTTTCATTTCATGTGTAAATTAAATTGCTTATCATTATTCTTAAACATTTGCTTAAAGTAATGCTTTAAGCAAAAGTATATGTAAAATATGATTATAGATCTCTACATATCTAAGATGCGTACTTTAAAAGTTGAAATACAGGCTCATGTTTGACTGAATGTTTTTGTTATTTTCAACTTGCTTTTTGCTGTTACGGCCTGCCTGGTATTCCCTGCAGTATCCCTGTACTCCCAATTTTTTTTTTTTTTGCCTAAGTACCCAATATATATGAACTAATAGGTCAACAGGAAGTTAGCATGTGAAAATGCTGCCAAGGAATGGGCCCAAAAGCTTGAATCACTTTGTGTTTGAAACTGAGATGTGTAAATTAAATGATTTTGAATAAACATTTATATTAGAATTAGTTAATTATAATTAATTAGAATTTCATCACAAAACTGAATTATTGTGAGAGATTACTGAGGAAAAAAATAGTTACAAAAACACTGCCATGTACCTTTTATATTCAGTTAGATATATATCTGCTTGAGAAGCTGTATGGCTGGTGTTTACGAGCATGGGCTCTTGAAGACCAATTCTCCTGAGCTGAGATCAGTCCTGGTTCTGCCACAGATTAGCTATAACCTTGGGCACATTTCTTAACTGCTCATGTCTCAGTTTGCTTATCTATAAAATGGTGTCAATATTATACCTACTTCATAGTATTGTTAGGAGGATTAATAAGTTAATACACACAAAGTGCTTAGAATACTGCTTGGCATATGCTGAATGCCCAGTAAATACTTAATGTTCTTGCTGTTGTATGTCAAGACTGGACTCACTTAAATTAGTGTTGTCAGTTAAATACATTCATGTTACTTGCACACATGAATTTCTGATCTTGTGTCACCTTTGGAAAAAGTTGATGCCCTTTACTCTATTTTAGATTACCTTATATAGCCTGTGAGAGTGTTACTTCAATAAAGATAAAATCTTTATATCTTATGGATTTTTAATCTCAAATATATATATCATACCATTAGCATTTTATAATCTTATAAATATTAGTGTCTCAAATTAAAGATAAAAGGTACAGGTAGAATATTTCACATAATATTACATTATTTCACTTGTACAGGAAGAATAGAAATTTGAGAGAGGAAACTGTCAATATTCAGTCTCTTAATATGGACATGAACTTAAGTCTCAGCTGAAGGGAGGTATTTTCATATTCTTGTTGAAATGTTGCATTGTTATTAAGTATTTGCCTTATATTTTTATAAATAAGGATTTCACTTAAAGAATAATGTGTTGCCCTCCTCAAAAATTAAATGTGTGGAACCAGTTGTGCAATATGTAAATTTGTGAGACAATGTACGTTTTTTTTTAAGTCCAGATACATTTTTTTTGAGAGAAGGACATGTCTATTACATCTAGTTTTTGAAGAAAGAAAGATTATATAGCTTTATCCTAAGGAGTTGGCAGACTATGACCAGTGGGCCAAATCTGGCCTGCTACCAGTTTTTGTAAATAACATTTTAGTAGAACACAGCCAGAACCACTCATACACCTACTGTCTGTAGCTGCTTTTGTGCTACAGGAGCAAAGAGTAGTTGTGACAGAAATCAAATATTGTAGGAAAGCCTGCAATATTTACTATCTGGTTCTTTACAGGAAAAGTTAGCCAATCTCTGCCCTAAGTAATTAGTAAAATAGATATATTAATTCTTTATTACTTAGAAAAAACTGAAGTTGGAACAAGTAGTATATGCTATTGGTACCAGAATTTGTCAAAAATAACTTGCCAAGAAAACCACAATCCTTGTTCTTATCCTTATTTGTAGTGACTAGTATGAATAGGGCTGCCTCATAAATTAGTAAATCCTAACTATTTGATAGGAATGTGTCAGTACTTGCAGTGGGGGCTTTTTGTCAAATACAGAGTTATCAGGTGTTTTGAAATGGTCTACTAATTTTAATAGAACTTTCCATTATATCCTAGGGCAGATAGAAATCCTTCATTGGTTTCAATTGAGCATTCCTATCACACTTGGACAACTTTTGGATTCTGTAGAATACCTAGACAACAGACAGTGGTTTTTTTTTTCTGTTTTTGTTTTTAAAAAATAAAATCAGTACTGCTTAAACAGAGGGAAAAGGGTGAATATGAGGTTGAAAAACCTGTTAAAACACATCAGTCTTGAGTAAAATATAGGAGGAGTTTGTTCTTAGATATCAAAATATATTTGGTAGCCAATCATATTTAAATTAAACTGATTGGTCATCAGCATACTGATTATTTTATATAAGAAATTGAACTTATGAAAAAAAAATTCATGTGTTGATTTGACCAAGATTGATGTTTTATAACAGTGTTTAGGGAACTAGGCATGAAGGGCCTAATGAGATCCTGTTTTACAATATTCATTGCCATTCTCATTCATATTTTTCCTTTTTAGATTTGTGTTCTGAAACTTTGAGAATTACCAATTCCACTCTGTGGACATTCATATCAACCGGGATCCAGTGCACAATTTTCATTTTTGATGTTATTCTGATTATATTATTATTTTATTATCAGATTATATTATTCTGATTACATTACTATTTCATCAGAATCTTTACGCTTCAGCCAACCACTTGGGTGTATCAGGACTATAATTAACATATTGGTAATAAGCAAACATACTCATTTAACAAATGTAAGCAATAATAGGCAAATGCCATTATTGGGAAAACTAGGCCCTCAATGTTAGCTAACTAAACAGACCAATGCAATCTTTATAACTCATTCACACACTTAAAGAATATGAGAATTTTGAAGAGTACATTAATTTTTCTGTAAAACATGATTAATATCAAATTGTAAGATGTATGCAAATAAAATTGCTTTCTTTTCTCAAATGGGCAAGCTTTGTACAGATGCCTTGATGGATCTTCCGGGAACTACCATGTCCAGAGATTTATTGAGTTTTAAATAAGAGCCATGAAAAGATCAGATTTGCCAAGTTTACAAAGATAGTTCTGGCCTTTATTTCAAGGATAGGTGAAGAGATCAAGGCTCAAGCAAAGACAATTTACGGAAAAACATTCTTTAGAGACAAACTTCATCAATATATCTTTTTCTTAAGGAAAAGTGAAGAAAGGGAGAACTCTGGTTGGCCGTCAGTGTCCTTGACTTGTCTCCTTCCCCTATTTAAAAATAGAATCAGTTAATAATGTTTATTAGTGTTAATGTTGGACATTTTAAAATACCCTTTGCTTAAGAATTAATAACTTTGTTGGATGGCTCAAAAATTGTGTTTTGGAAGTTGATAAGGTATTGATTTTAGATTTAACATGGTACAATATCAAATCATGGCAAAAATGATCCACTTTATGATTTCACTGACTCTTTTCAATAATTAAGGTTTCTCTAAGTGTAAAGTGTAAAGATTTTTAGAGGAAGATGTGGAAGTACTCATAATATAGTTCTTAGTCTAAATTTCTAATGAGATTTTTTTTTTAACTAAGGAAGTTTTAAGAACAGATTTACAAAACAGTGATTATTGAAAGATGGTGATACTTGCTCTTACCTTTCCCATGATCAGTTGAGCTGATATGGTCAACTACTAATTCCATTCTTAGTGCTATTTCCAAAGCAGTATGTGAATGAAGCTGTATTTAAAACATTCATTTACCAAGTAGATATTTATTAAGCAAGACTTTTTTCTCCAAAATCTGAGTTTCCTTTTTTAAGAAAATATTTTACGAATGCCTTTTCTTGTTGTTGTAATGTTTAGCACATGTATGACTGTGTTCATGTGCACATTTGTTTGCATTAGTCTTACTTATAGCTACTGTTTCTTTGGGCTGTCTGCTACAGTCTGGCTTGTGCTTCTTCCACACTGCTGAAATGCTTTTGCTAAAGTACCAGTGACCTTCCAGTTGTGAGATATCTTTCAAATTTTTCCTTACTGGCTCTGTTACTTTGGACGGTTTATGTCTATCTTGGAATTCACTGTTAAGACATAGTGTCTTAAAATTCACTATTCCTTGTCTCCCCTAACACTGTTCTCCTCATCTTGTTCTTGTTCTCTTCATTCCTTTCTCATCATTCGTTGTCTTTTTATGATATTCTTATCATACCTTTCCCTGGCTTTTCTTAGTTTCCTTATTGGTACTAACAAAGTTCTATCTTTGGTCCACTTTCTTGTTCTTCTGACTTTAACTGATCAGTCTCTCTCTCTCTTTTTTTTTTTTTTTGAGTCCAGGTCTTATTCTGCTGCCCAGGCTGGAGTACAGTGGCATAATCATAGCTCACTGCAGCCTCAATCTCCTTGGGTCAAGTGATAAACCCACCTCAGCCTCCCAAGTAGCTAGGACTACAGGCACACACCACCCCACATGGCCAATTTTTTATTTTAGTAGAGATGGGCTCTTGCTATGTTGTCCAGGCTGGTCTGAAACTCCTGGCCTCAAAGGGCTTCTCCTGCCTCAGCCTCCCAAAGTGCTCGGATTACAGGTGTGAGCCATTGTACTTGACCCAGTCTCATTTGCTTTCATGATTTAAACTAATTTCATTTTTTTTTTTTTTTTTGAGATGGAGTCTCACTCTGTTGCCCAGGCTGGAGGCTATCCCAGCTCACTGCAACCTTTGCCTCCTGGATTCAAGTGATTCTCTTGCCTCAGCCTCCTGAGTAGCTGGGATTACAGGCTCCTGCCACCATGCCCAGCTAATTTTTGTATGTTTAGTAGAGATGGAGTTTCACCATGTTGGCCAGGCTAATCTTGAACTCCTGACTTCAGGTGATCCACCTGCCTCGGCCTCCCAAAGTGTTGGGATTACAGGTGTGAGCCGCCACACTGGCCGATTTAAACTAATTTCTATATACTGATGATTCCTAAATCTTTCTGGGCCTGAACTTCAAAATACAGCCTTATATATGAAATACTCTGCACAATTCGAACTAGGTATCCCAGGGGCACCTCGAACTCCTCATGCCTTTCACTGTACTTCTCTTCCCCTCCATCTCCCAAGTTCTTCTTCTCTTTACACTCTTGTTTTAGAGGTGGTACACTCATCTCACCATTCATGAGTCATTTTTTTCTTTTTCCTATTCACTCATATCTAAATTAAGAATCAGACCTGCCAATTTTACCTTCTAAATATTTTTCTACTTCAGGCCTTTATTCTTGAGAGTAGCCTCCTGATTGGTCTTCTTGCTTACTGTCTCAAATCTGTCTTTTCTATAGGTGTTAGAATGAGTTATCTATAAAGGTTGTCTAATCTTTAGATCTTTTGTCACCTACAGGATGAAGTCTGTCTTACAAAGGTATGCATAGCCTCTTGTTTCTTTGTGGCATCCATTTTTGCTCCTACCTCTCCAGCAGTTTATGCTCTAACAAGACCAACTTGCTTGTGGGTCTCTTATGTACATGGTATTTTATGTCCTGCCACTGTACCATTTCTGATCTTGTCCTTTCTGCTTGGATTTTTTTCTCCATTTAAGTTAGTTAATTATTGTCCATCATTTTAAAACATAACTGTCATCTGTTATAAGAAGTCTTCCCTGATAGAAAGTAGGTACCCTTCTTCTGAGGTCCTTTAACATTCTGTCTCTAGCTCATTGTGCTATAATTGTTTATATGTTTGTCTCCTCAAGTAAACCAAGCTTCACTGGGACTAAACTTATTTGAGGTCAGTACCATGGTTTTTTCATCTTTGAATTCTTGGGACTAGTACAGTGTCTGCCACAGAGTAGATAGAGACTCAACAAATGTTTATTGAATAAATAAACTGAATGGACTTGTCTTTTTAAATTGCAGCACAATTAATGTACATTAAAATGCACAGCTCTTAAGTGTTTAGCATGATAGGTTTTGATAGTTGTGTACGTTTAAGTAACCCCCATTCTAAATGTTATATAGAATGTTTTCATCACCCAAGAAAGTTTTCTCCTGCTCTGTTCCTTCTGTGCCCACAGATAGTCTTTTTCTGACATCTGGCATCATGAATTCACTATCTTGTAATTGGATATTATAAAAATGGAAACCTTATTTCTTCTGACATCTTAGAAGTATAATGCTTTTGAGATTCATTCATATTCTTGTCTGTATTGGTAGTTCATTTTTTATTGTTGAGTAGTAGTTCCTGTTTGAGTATACCATAATTTGTTTGGTCATTCTCCTTTTGATAGACAATAACCAGTTTTTGGTTATTATGAATAAGGCTTGGAGCATTCATTTATAAGTATTTTTTGTGGACATATGTTTTCATTTCTCTTAGAGGATATCTAGGAGTGAAATTGCTGGGCCATAGGGCACATTTTTGTTTAACTTTATAGGAAACAGCCAAACGTTTATTTCCAAAGTGGGTGTGACATTTTATACTCCAACCAACAGTGTATGAGAGATCTGGTTTCTCCACTTCCTCACCAATATTCTATTTTCAGTCCTTTTGATTTTAGCCGTTCATCTGGTGTGAAATGGTATCTCATTGTGGTTTTAATGTGTATTTTCTTGATGGCTAAAGATGTTGAGTACTTTTTAATGTGACTATTAGCTCTTCATAAAGTATCTATTTGAGTCTTTTGTCCGTTAAGAATTTGGATTGTTGTACCTATCACTGATAGCCTAAAGAAAATATGGAACATATACACCATGGAATACTATGCAGCCATAAAAAAGAATGAGTTCATGTCCTTTGCAGGGACATGGATGCAGCTGGAAACCATCATTCTCAGCAAACTAACATAGGAACAGAAAAACCAAACACCATGTGTTCTCACTCATAGGTGGGAGTTGAACAGTGAGAACACATGGACACAGAGAGGGGAACATCACACACTGAGGCCTGTTGTGGGGGCGGGGGGCAAAGGGAGGGAGAACATTAGGACAAATACCTAATGCATGTGGGGCTTAAAACCTAGATGATGGGTTGATAGATGCAGCAAACCACCATGGCACATGTATACCTATGTAACAAACCTGCACATTCTGCACATGTATCCCAGAACTTAAAGTAAAATAAAAAAAAAAGAATAGATGGATGAAAGCAGAAAGGAAGAAAAGGAATAATCTAAAGTAAATATGGTAAAATGCTAATATTTTAAAAATCTAGGTGGTGTGAGCAGGAATTTTTAAAAATTATTTTTAATGTTTTTCCTATAAGTAAAAATATTTCATATTAGAAGACAAAAAGAGATGAAAAGGTATTTTCATCTCTCTTATAATTATTGTGGTTATGTGTTTTATATGTAATACATCATGTAATGATAGATATACTAGATTATTAATATTACAAATATAGACTTAGAAGATAGATATCATTTACATCAAGTTAATCAGTGTATAAGAAGTATGATTTTTTCTACTTGTAATTATTTCCATAAAGGTTAATGTTTTTTACCTAACAACAACAACAACAAAAAGAAATTGGATTGTTGGACTTCTTAATGTTGATTTGTAGGAGTTGATTATATGTTCTAGATATGAGTCTTAAAATACATATGCTATGAATGTTTTTTACAATCTGTGGCCTTTTTACTTTATTAATGATATTTTTTGATGACTAAATATTTTTAATTTTGGTCAAGATCAATTTTATCAGTTTTTTTTTTCTTTTATAATGAGGGCTTTTTATGTCCTGTTCAAGAATTGTTGCCTACTTCAAGTTTGTGAAGGTACTTTCTTATGCTTGCTTCCAGAAGCTGTATGATATGGGTTTTATATTTAAGTATATGATCAAATTATGTTGGTTTGTGGAGTGGGAAAGAAGCATGGTATTATTTTTATTTTTATACAGATATTCAGGTATTTCAGTGACATTTGTAAAAAAAAATTTTCTTTATTGGATTGACTTGGCATTTTGATTGAAAATCTGTTGACCAGGCTGGGCGTGGTGGCTGATGCCTGTAATCCCAGTGCTTTGGGAGGCCGAGGCGGGTGGATCATGAGGTCAGGAGATCAAGACCATCCTGGCTAACATGGTGAAACCCCGTCTCTACTAAAAATACAAAAAAAATTAGCCGGGCGTGATGGCGGGCGCCTGTAGTCCCAGCTACTCGGGAGGCTGAGGCAGGAAAATGGCATGAACCCAGGAGGCGGAGCTTGCAGTGAGCCGAGATCACGTCACTGTGCTCCAACCTAGGTGACAGACTGAGACTCCGTCTCAAAAAAAAAGAAAATCTGTTGACCGTATTTTGTGGGTCTATATTGTTTTATTATTCTATTTGACTGTCCTCATGCCAATATCACACTGTCTGGATTAATGAAGCTTTATGATAAGTACTGATAACAATTAGTGTGAGCCCTCATCTTTTCTTTCAGGTTAATTTGGGAATTCTTGAGCATTTGCGTTTCCATATTGTATTAGTTCATTTTCATACTGCTGTGAAGAAATACCCGAGACTGGGTAATTAATAAAAAAAAAGAGGTTTAATGGACTCACAGTTCCATATGGCTCAGGAGGCCCCACAATCTTGGCAGAAGACGAAGGAGGAGCAAAGGCACATCCTACATGGTGGCAGGCAGCAGAGCATGTGCACAGGAACTGCCCTTTATAAAACAATCGGATCTCATGAGGCTTACTTACTATCACGAGAATAGCATAGGAAAAACTTGCCTTCTTGATTCAATTACTTCCCACTGGGTCCCTCCTGTGACACATGGGGATTATGGGAGCTACAATTCGAGATGAGATTTGGGTGGGGACACAGCCAAACCATATCACATACGAATTTTAACATCAGTTTGTCTATTTGCTGAAGAAAATCCTACTAGGACTTATGATAACTAGAAAATGGTGGCAGTGTAGTAAATAACTTCCCAAAATCTTTCCCCCAAACTATACGGATGACTTCACACCTAAGCAAAATCTGTGTAAAACAATGCTCTCAACCTTATGTGAGCACAGAGAATGTGGAAACTATCAAAGACCTGTGAGTAAAAAGAAAAAGTTAAAAGCCAGCCCCATGGTTCCACACACTCCTGTGCCAATCTTGTCCCACTTGTGGGGCTTTGGTGATCCAAGGCAGACCTCGAAAAAAACTACAGAAAAGCAGAGGAGAGATGCAAATGAAATGACTGGAGGGTGGTAGGAATGACCACCAGAAAGATCAAATCCACCCTAAATGTGAAAAATAAAGAAATTTGGCTTATTAGGAAGATATTTCAAAGTAAGGACAGGTGCCAAGTAAAGGGCCAGAAAGAAACAGATGAAAAACAGTGGGTCAGGCATGTAACTTAAAATAGACACATGCCATATAAAGGAATTGGTGTGTGAATTAAAGGGATAGATTCTATTTAAATGGGTAAGTCTGATTTCAAAGAATAGGTACGATTTAAAGGGTTCAATTTTTGAAATGCATAGCTTCTGGGGGAGAAAGAAACAAAAAGGAGGGAAGGCGTTTCCTTTGGCAATTGGATAATGAAGAGGAAAAGAAGGAAAAGGGAAAAATTAAGGCCCTGTGAGACAAAATAGAACTACACAGGTGGAGGATTCATAATATGCCCCCTAATGAAACCAACCACTTCATTAAAGTATATAGCATGGATTGACTGGTAGGAAAGGGTGACATTGGACTAGAAATATTGTAAAACAGCCCAATGTCACAAAAATGAACAAAATATTTCTAAATCAGGAAACAAATTTGCACGCAAACCTAGGAAAATTCTTTTTCCCCAAAACAACCGTGAACTATAACTCTAAGTTCATACTCCAACAGAATTAAATTTACTCCAACGAGCATTTGGAAGTATGAAAAATCACTTGAGTCAGAAATTAAAAAACTAAAGACAGAAGTGGACAATAAACAGGGACAAATGGGGGAAAATGTTGATGGAGCTTTGGAAAGAAATGGAAGAAAATATCAGAATTATTTTAGAAATAAAGAATATATTACAAGATACCCAAGGGAAAATGGACTAGAATGAAAAATTGATAAGGAGCATTGAAGAAAGAAAAACAACTATGAGAATTTAAATAAGAAATGTCAGAGAGAAAGTAGTCGAATATTATTCCTTTGGAATAATATTCAAGTCAAGGAAGGAATAATATTTGTTTTATTTGAGTCCCTAAGGGGAAAAAACCAAAACAATTGAAAAGAGCTGATATCTAAAACTATAATTCAAGAAAACTTTCCAGATGGAAAAAGATGTAAATCCACACATTGAAAGTATGTCAAGTGCAATGAAAGATTAATCCACAGCAATTAACTCCAAGACATATCCCAGTTAAAAATTATCAGATTATTAAGATAATAAAATCCTTAGGACCGACATGAAACAAGTCAAATAAAAGCAAAAGAATTATAGTAGCATCAAGCTTTTCAAAACCAATATATAAAGCAAGGCAGAAATAGAGCAGCATTCAAAGAAAAGTCAGTGGAAGTATGAATTTGGGATTTTATATCTAGCCAAGCTGCTTTTTAAATATTAAGGCCATATAAAAATAGTTTTCATCATACCAGAACTTTTATGCATCAAGAGATAGAGCAACTGGCTTTCTGAAACAGAAACTTCAGGAGTTTGCAGGGACACATACATAGAAACATACCAGTAACAGGATACTTCGTTATACTGCTTTCATTACTAGTAATGATAGATTTAAGTGGACAAAATATAAGGAGGTAGAAGATGTAAACAATATAGCCAATAAGGTTGATCTTCTGGGTATACTGTATATTGAATGCTATACCTCGATAAGAGAAAATACTCATTTTCTTAAGTGCCTATGGCACATTCACAAAAACTGATTATATATTATGTCATAAGGAAAACATTAATAACTTCCATAAAGTAGAACTATTATAAACACTCTGATTACAGTGGACTAAAACTAGGATTTACTAACAAAACCAAATACAAGCCCTTTCACCTAGAAATTAAAAAGTTTGACTAAACAACTTTTTAAAAAGTATTTTAAAAAATTGTAAAAGGAGAAATACAATTAAGTGTATTTAATTGTAAAAAAATGTAATGACAGTGACACTTTATATCATAATTTATGTGGTATATTTAAAGCAGTGATTAGAGGAAAATTTATTTTACTGCTTTTATTAATAAAATGAATAAATGAACTAAATTTTCAGCGAAACTAAAAAAGATCAAGGTAAGTCAAAAGAAAGGAAGAAAAATAATAACTATAAAAGCAGAAATTGATGAGCAAAAGAATAGAAAAACAGTAAATCTAGCAAATAAGCCAAAATCCTGATGTTTTCTCTCCCTGGCCATGCAGTGGTTTTTTTTGTTTGTTTGTTTTTGTTTTTTGAGATGGAGTCTTACTCTGTCGCCCAGGCTGGAGTGCAGTGGCGCCATCTTGGCTCACTGCAAGCTCCGCCTCCCGGGTTCACGCCATTCTCCTGTCTTAGCCTCCCGAGTAGCTGGGACTACAGGCGCCCGCCACCATGCCCGGCTAATTTTTTGTATTTTTGGTGGAGACGGGGTTTCACTGTGTTAGCCAGGATGGTCTGGATCTCCTGACCTCGTGATCCACCCACCTCGGCCTCCCAAAGCGCTGGAATTACAGGCGTGAGCCACCGCCCCCAGACAGTGGTTTTTAAAAAACAACTTTATTGAGTTATAAATCACAGAAAAAAATTCACCTCTTTAAAGTGTACAGTTCTGGCTGGGCGCAGTGGCTCACGCGTGTAATCCCAGCACTTTGGGAGGCTGAGGTTGGCGGATCACTTGAGGGAGGAGTTCGAGACCAGCCTGGCCAACATGGCAAAACCCCTTCTCTACTAAAAATACAAAAATTATCTGGGCATAGTGGGATGCTCCTGTAGTCCCAGCTACTCCGAAGGCTGAGGCAGGAGAATTGCTTGAACCCAGGAGGCAGAGGTTGCAGTGAGCAGAGATTGTGCCACTGTACCCCAGCCTGCGCAACAGAAGGCAACTCTGTCTGAAAAAATAAATAAAAATAAAGCATATCATTCAGTAGCTTTTCGTATATTCACAGAGATTTGTAATCATCACTACTATCTAATTCAAGAACATTTAACCCGATATGCATTGGCATCATTCCCCTTTCCTCCTAGACCCTGGCAACTTCTCATCTGCTTTCTGTCTCTATGGATTTTTTTATATGACGTTTCATATAAGTGGAATCATACAGATTGTGGCTTTTAATGTTTGGCCTCTTTCATTTAGCATAACATTTTTATGGTTCATTCATGTTGCTGCATGTATCATTCCTTCACTTATTTTTATGACAATAATATTACAATGTGTGGAAATAACACATTTTGTTTATATTCATTTATCGGATGAACAGTCTTGGTGTTTTTGAAAAAGTTAACAAAATAGACAAACCATTAGCTAACTTATTCAAGGAAAAAATGCATAACTATGTAAAATAAGAAATAACAAAGAGAAGTCATCTTTGAAACAGAATACATTAAAAATAATTTGATTAAAAAATGGGCAAACGATCTGAATAAACTTTTCCCCAAAGAAGACATAAAAATGTCTAAGAGGTGTATGAAAAGGTGCTCAAGATCACGAATGATCAGGGACATGCAAATTGAAACCACTATGATGTATCACCTCACACCTATAAGGATGGCTATTATCAAAAAAGATACAAGATAACAAATGTTGGCAGGGGTGTGGAGAAACACCCTAGTACACCGTTGATGGGAATGTAGATGGGTACAGCCCTTGTGGAAAACAGTATGGAAACTCCTAAAGAAATTAAAAATAGAACTACAGTATGACCTAGCAATCCCTATTCTGAGTATATATCCAAAGAAGATGAAATCACTACCTCATAAAGATATTTGCACTTCCAAGTTTATTGCAGCAGTAGTCACAGTAGCCAAGCTATGGAAACAATCTAATGTCCATCGATGGAAAAATGAATAAAGAAAATGTGGTATATACAGTTGATCTTGAACAGTACGGATTTGAACTGTGTGAGTTCACTTATACGTGGATTTTCTTTGATTTCTACCATGCCACCACTGAGACAGCAAGACCAACCCCTCCTCTTCTTCCTCCTCCTCAGCCTACTCAACATGAAGACAATGAGGATGAAGACCTTAATGATGGTCTCTTTCCACATAATGAACAGTAAATATGTTTTCCATATGGTTTTTGTAACAATAATATTAAGCCATTTATTTTATTTTAACAGGTATCTTTCAGATGAAGGCATTGAAGCTTGCACAAGCTCTCCAGACAAAGTCAATGTAAATGACATCATCCTGATTGCTCTCAATGTAGGTTATATTTATTAACTTGTAAACATTTGATTCCATTTTAATAATAATATTTTTATTTTAGACAGATCTGAGAACAATTGGCAAGAAATTCCTCCCCAGTGACATCAATAGTGGAAAGGTAGAAAAGGTAAAGAAAATCAATAACTTCTTACATTAATTAAAGTGATTTTTATTCTTTTCTGTTTTGACAGCTCGAAGGTCCATGTGTTTTGCAAATTCAAAAAATTCGCAATGTTGCTGCACCAAAGGATAATGAAGAATCTCAGGCTGCACCAAGGATGCTGCGATTACAGATGACTGATGGTCATATAAGTTGCACAGCAGTAGAATTTAGTTATATGTCAAAAATAAGGTGATTGGCACTTTATTTTGTGTATTTGTTACATATGTTTTTAACACTTTTCTCTTTGCTTTAGCCTGAACACACCACCTGGAACTAAAGTTAAGCTCTCAGGCATTGTTGACATAAAAAATGGATTCCTGCTCTTGAATGACTCTAACACCACAGTTCTTGGTGGTGAAGTGGAACACCTTATTGAGAAATGGGAGTTACAGAGAGTAAGTGTAAACTATGGCTTGAACTTTTGAAAACTGCTCTTTTGTGACTGGATTTTTTCCGCAGAGCTTATCAAAACACAATAGAAGCAATATTGGAACTGAAGGTGGACCACCGCCTTTTGTGCCTTTTGGACAGGTAATGACTTTTGTGTTGGCAGATGAATTTAACTAAGTTGACTTATTCTTACTTGTTTTACTAGAAGTGTGTATCTCATGTCCAAGTGGATAGCAGAGAACTTGATCGAAGAAAAACATTGCAAGTTACAATGCCTGTCAAACCTACAAATGATAATGATGAATTTGAAAAGCAAAGGACGGCTGCTATTGCTGAAGTTGCAAAGAGCAAGGAAGTAAGAAATCAAATCATTACACGTTTTATTTCATACCTCTCTTTTATCTTTCTCTTATGTAAAGACCAAGACATTTGGAGGAGGTGGTGGTGGTGCTAGAAGTAATCTCAATATGAATGCTGCTGGTAACCGAAATAGGGAAGTTTTACAGAAAGAAAAGTCAACCAAATCAGAGGGAAAACATGAAGGTGTCTATAGAGAACTGGTAAGGCTAAAGAACTAACCACAAATTTAAAGTATCAGCCAGCTTTTCTCTTTATTCCTTCCAGGTTGATGAGAAAGCTCTGAAGCACATAACGGAAATGGGCTTCAGTAAGGAAGCATCGAGGCAAGCTCTTATGGATAATGGCAACAACTTAGAAGCAGCACTGAACGTACTTCTTACAAGCAATAAACAGAAACCTGTTATGGGTCCTCCTCTGAGAGGTATAATTTATTAAGCAGTGTGCCAGATAGTAACAGTACATATTTCTTGCTTTTGCATCTAAAGGTAGAGGAAAAGGCAGGGGGCGAATAAGATCTGAAGATGAAGAGGACCTGGGAAATGCAAGGCCATCAGCACCAAGCACATTATTTGATTTCTTGGAATCTAAAATGGGAACTTTGAATGTGGAAGGTAAGCTAATTTAAAGTTGATTCCTTTTTTTTTAATTTGCATATGGTATACTTTTACCTTTCAGAACCTAAATCACAGCCACAGCAGCTTCATCAGGGACAATACAGATCATCAAATACTGAGCAAAATGGAGTAAAAGATAATAATCATCTGAGACATCCTCCTCGAAATGATACCAGGCAGCCAAGAAATGAAAAACCGCCTCGTTTTCAAAGAGACTCCCAAAATTCAAAGTCAGTTTTAGAAGGCAGTGGATTACCTAGAAATAGAGGTTCTGAAAGACCAAGTACTTCTTCAGTATCTGAAGTATGGGCTGAAGACAGAATCAAATGTGATAGACCGTATTCTAGATATGACAGAACTAAAGATACTTCATATCCTTTAGGTTCTCAGCATAGTGATGGTGCTTTTAAAAAAAGAGATAACTCTATGCAAAGCAGATCAGGAAAAGGTCCCTCCTTTGCAGAGGCAAAAGAAAATCCACTTCCTCAAGGATCTGTAGATTATAATAATCAAAAACGTGGAAAAAGAGAAAGCCAAACATCTATTCCTGATTATTTTTATGACAGGAAATCACAAACAATAAATAATGAAGCTTTCAGTGGTATAAAAATTGAAAAACATTTTAATGTAAATACTGATTATCAGAATCCAGTTCGAAGTAATAGTTTCATTGGTGTTCCAAATGGAGAAGTAGAAATGCCACTGAAAGGAAGACGAATAGGACCTATTAAGCCAGCAGGACCTGTCACAGCTGTACCCTGTGATGATAAAATATTTTACAATAGTGGGCCCAAACGAAGATCTGGGCCAATTAAGCCAGAAAAAATACTAGAATCATCTATTCCTATGGAGTATGCAAAAATGTGGAAACCTGGAGATGAATGTTTTGCACTTTATTGGGAAGACAACAAGGTATGGATGCTTTAAAGATATTATACACTAATTGTCATATTTAAAACTCCTTTTGCCTCCTCAGTTTTACCGGGCAGAAGTTGAAGCCCTCCATTCTTCGGGTATGACAGCAGTTGTTAAATTCATTGACTACGGAAACTATGAAGAGGTGCTACTGAGCAATATCAAGCCCATTCAAACAGAGGCATGGGTACGTGATACATATTCTGTACAAAGGCATAATGTTCACCACTTTTGCCATTCTTGGACCCAAGGCTGGAAAACATTTTCAGACACTGTGCTTTATCCTGAAAGGATTTGGTGAAAAGGGATCTCTGAGGTGAATATCTGCTCTGCTTGGCCTTTGAGAGATACTTCCACCTCCCTTTTTGCCCCTGCTTCAGCTCCAGGGGAGCTGGAAATGCACAGGAGGAGTCAGAAGACCTGGGTTCGAGTCCTGGCTCTGCCACTTACTACCTATGTGACTTTGGGTAAGTTACCTAATATCTCTGGGTCCCAGTTTGAACATGTAAAATCACTACTCTTTGCAAATAGGAGGAAGAAGGCACCTACGATCAAACTCTGGAGTTCCGTAGGGGAGGTGATGGCCAGCCAAGACGATCCACTCGGCCAACCCAACAGTTTTACCAACCACCCCGGGCTCGGAACTAATAGGAAAAGGTAAACTTAACATTGTGAAGTGGTTTTCATATTTCAATTTCATTTTCTTCATTTCTTTTTAAAGTAGACTCTTTGTGAAGAAACGAGCCAGTGACTGAAACACCCTGGTGGAAACCTGTTGACAGACCTTCCACTTTCTCTTCAGAATAAGTAGCTGTGGTGGATATTATTATTTGAAGAAAGAAAAAACAGATTTTAGGGTGGAAAAAACAGTCAACTCACACAAAGAATGGAAAAAAATACTGAGTTAAATTAAGCAAATACCTTTTACAAGTGAAAGGAAGAATTTTTCTTCTGCCGTCAATAAAACCATTGTGCTATTATTGTTTTACTGTGTGTTTTATTTGCCTGATGTTATCTTTC